GCCATTGCACTTCAGCCTGGGCAACGAGTGAAACTCCGTCTCAAAATTAAAAAAAAAAAAATAAGCCCAGAGTGTCATTTTCAATTTTCTAGCAACCATATTTAAAAAGTGAAATTATAACATATTTTATTTAACTCAGCATATCCAAAATATTTCAATATGTACTCAATATATGCAAATTATTAGTGAGATCTAAAATTATTCTTCACACTAAGAATTCAAAACTCACTGTGTATCTGGTTATAGCATAATTTGGATGCTAACGTTTCATCAGGAATACTTGATCTGTATTTAGATTTTGTAAAATATGCAGTTGAAAAACACAAATTCATATCCAAGTTGTTCCAAAGATAGTTAAACATAGTAAAGTTTTTCAGTAACTGAATTGAACATCAAGTTTGAAAAAATAAAACCCAGTTCCTTAGTCATGCTAACCTTATTTCAGGTGCTCAAAGGGCCCATGCATCTAGTGCTGCTGTCCTGGACAGAGCGGCTCTAAGTGATCTGCTTTTACACGCTTTATGGTCCGACTATACATAATCCTCCCATTAGTAACTAAAGTATTGGCCAATAAATTTTTCCCAGGCATACATTAAACATTCACAATACTCTGTGGCCATGTTTAACTTGGGAGCAAGTAGTGGCAAAACCTCCTATACAAAAACGTGACCACACCTCATTCATGCCTTTGTAGAGCTAAGCAAAATGCTTTAGATCAAAAATTGCCTTGAATTATTTACGTTCATTGTAATCTCTCCTCTAGGCCTTTGTGTGTTTTGATAGAGTTCGTTTGAATTGGCTCAATAAATCATTTTATTTGCTGCAGAATTCCCAAAGAACATTCAGATCCATATACATGAGATTCCTGCTGCGTTTAGCCATACATTTGCCAGACTTGTGATGTCGTTTATTCCCTGTGAAAGCTCAAGTGCAGCCCACAGGGAGGTTTTCAGCTGACCTTGTTGTGACATGCAGATGAGGTAGTAGAGTTTAGAATTTGGAACGGGGATGGGTACTGGTCTTTACAGTTAACACAACCTGGAGTAGCCCATGCCATACTGTGTCCTTTTAAGTCAGTAAATTGAACTAAGTCGGTTATTCGGCAAGCAGTTCCTATAAAAAACTACATGGCTAAGGTGAGTGATGATCACTGAAAGGAATTCATTGACGAACCAGTGAAACATCTTTTTATTCTTGCAGGTTCTTAATGATTGACCACAAGCAGATCTTTCACCCTCGGATCTCTAGCTACAAAAGGTGCAATGGGACCTTTCTCTCTTCCCCAGCCCTTCCATTCCTCCAGCCCCCCCAGGGTCCTATACCCAGTTTGTGTGACTGTCCTTGAAGCTTTCCTGGAACCATACTTATCATCAGACCTTTCCCAAAGTGACTCACTAACATTGGTCTCTCTGATGGTGTCTCTGGGTAGGTAAGGGACGGGGGACCTCCCCTTGCCCTGACTAACTCTTTTCTTGTCCTTTCCGGATAGGAACCACTGGCTCAATGACCTGTAAGGGCCGTTTCAGCACATCCATTCTGTCCATCTCCAAGCCTTCACCGTAGGGAAGAACTTTTGCTCTCAGTCACCTCTCAGAGAGCTCTCTTTATAGCTGAAGGTCCCTCTCATGAGTTACATCAAGAGTAACCTAGAATTATATCAGCAATACACAGCCATGGCCCCCAAGCTACTGGCCCGCATCTCCAAACTCCTCATGATCTGCCAGAATGCAGGCATTTCTGTACCAAAAGGCATCAGAAACATCTTTGAGTTCACTTGGGAAGAGCTCATCAGTGACCCTTCAGTGCCTACCCCGTCCGACATCTTGGGCCTGGAGGTCAGCTTTGGAGCCCCCCTGGTGGTGCTCATGGAACCCACCTTTGTGCAGGTCCCCACACTGAAGAAGCCACTACCTCCACCACCACCAGCACCACCACGTCCAGTGCTGCTGGCAACCACTGGGGCAGCCAAGCGCTCCACCCTCTCTCCCACCATGGCCCGTCAGGTGCGCACCCACCAGGAGACCCTGAACAGGTTTCAGCAGCAGTCCATCCACCTGCTGACGGAGCTCCTCAGACTGAAGATGAAGGCCATGGTGGAGTCTATGTCGGGTAAGGCCCAGATGTTTGTGTATGTGCCCACCGGGACACGTGTTGCTTTCTATCATTGCTTTAGTGGGTGCCAACCCCTTGGACATCACCAGGCGCTTTGTGGAGGCCAGCCAGCTCCTCCACCTCAATGCCAAGGAGATGGCCTTCAACTGCCTGATCAGCACAGCCGGGAGAAGTGGCTACAGCAGCGGACAGTTGTGGAAAGGTGGGTACCTGAGCTTCAACCCTTAGGTAAGATGAAAGAAGAATCTCTCTCTCTCCCACTCCAGAGTCCCTCGCAAACATGTCCGCCATTGGGGTGAACTCGCCTTACCAGCTGATCTACCACTCTTCCACAGCCTGTCTGAGCTTTTCTCTCTCTGCTGGAAAAGAAGCCAAGAAGAAAATAGGTAAAAATGGTTCCTCGTGGCCTACCATTCATCATCTCTCTAACTTCTTGCCCTCCAACTACAGGCAAATCTAGAACTACAGAAGATGTCAGCATGCCGCCCCTGCATCGAGGAGTGGGAACCCCTGCCAACAGCCTGGAGTTCAGCGACCCCTGCCCTGAGGCCCGGGAGAAGCTGCAGGAGTTGTGTCGCCACATGTGAGCACCTCAGTGCTTGGGTCGGGGGAGTCGCTAGACAATATATTGCTCTCCTTCTCTGCAGAGAAGCTGAAAGGGCCACATGGAAAGGGAGGAATATCTCCTACCCCATGATCTTACGAAACTACAAGGCAAAGATGCCCTCTCATCTAATGTTGGCCCGCAAAGGAGACTCTCAGACCCCGGGTTTACATTACCCTCCCACTGCAGGTGCTCAGACTCTCAGCCCCACCTCTCACCCATCTTCTGCCAACCATCATTTCAGTCAGCATTGTCAAGAGGGGAAGGCACCCAAGAAGGCCTTCAAGTTTCATTACACCTTCTATGATGGCTCCTCCTTCGTTTAGTATCCTTTTATTTGGTACCACCCTATCTCCCTTCTGTTAGTTCTACCTGAACATTTCTGCCAGCTATCCCTCTGGAAACGTCGCTGTATGTCAGATCCCCACATGCTGCAGAGGGAGAACCATCACCTGCCTCTTTAATGACATACCTGGATTCTCCTTGCTGGCCCTATTCAATACTGAAGGCCAGGGCTGTGTTCACTACAACCTAAAAACCAGGTAAGTGGACTGGGAGAGTACTAGTCACACGGGTGGCAGCTACTCACTTCTGTATCTCTCCTAGTTGCCCATATGTCTTAATCTTGGATGAGGAAGGTGGGACCACCAATGACCAGCAGGGCTATGTAGTCCACAAGTGGAGCTGGACTTCCAGGACAGAGACCCTGCTTTCCCTGGAATACAAGGTAGGGATGGGCAGCACAGGTTGGGTGGCAGTGGATTCTCTGAGTACTGTTTCTTCATCTACAGGTGAATGAGGAAATGAAACTAAAGGTACTGGGACAGGACTCCATCACAGTCACCTTCACCTCCCTGAATGAGACAGTAACACTCACTGTGTCGGCCAACAATTGTCCCCATGGAATGGCATATGACAAACGGGTAAGGCAAGGCAGACTATGCACCCAGCCCTGTGACACCCGCCCTCCCCTTTGCCCCTCTCCAGCTGAACCGCAGAATCAGCAACATGGACGACAAGGTGTATAAGATGAGCCGAGCCCTGGCTGAGATCAAGAAGCGGTTTCAGAAGACAGTGACTCAGTTCATTAATTCTATCTTGCTGGCCGCAGGTAAGGAGGCTGAAAGGTGGGCGAAGGCCTATGGGAAAATGACAGCAGCATCTTCTGTTAACAGGTCTGTTTACCATTGAATATCCCACCAAAAAGGAGGAGGAAGAATTTGTTCGGTTCAAGATGAGATCCAGAACTCATCCCGAGCGGCTCCCCAAGCTAAGTTTATACTCAGGAGAAAGTCTTTTACGATCTCAGTCAGGCCACCTGGAATCCTCAATTGCAGAGACTTTGAAGGATGAGCCTGAGTCTGCTCCTGTGAGCCCAGTTCGGAAGACCACCAAAATCCACACCAAAGCCAAGGTCACATCCAGGTTGGCTTGGTCCTTCACGTCTTCCGCAGCATAGGGTCCCTGTGCACTGTGCTCCTCCTTGCAGAGGGAAGGCCCGCGAGGGGCGCAGCCCCACCAGGTGGGCGGCCTTGCCCTCAGACTGCCCGCTGGTGCTGCGGAAGCTCATGCTCAAGGAAGACACCCGTGCTGGCTGCAAGTGCCTGGTGAAGGCGCCCCTGGTCTCTGACGTGGAGCTGGAGCGCTTCCTGTTGGCGCCCCGAGACCCCAGCCAAGTGCTGGTGTTTGGGATCATCTCAAGCCAGAACTACACCAGCACTGGGCAGCTCCAGTGGCTGCTGAACACTCTCTACAACCACCAGCAGCGGGGCCGTGGCTCCCCCTGCATCCAGGTTGGTCTGGGCCCAGTGAGGAGGCCCTGGAGGGTGACCAGTTCTCATATTTCTCTCCTGGTAGTGCCGGTATGACTCCTACCGCCTGCTGCAGTATGACCTGGACAGCCCCCTGCAGGAGGACCCTCCCCTGATGGTGAAGAAGAACTCTGTGGTGCAGGGGATGATTCTGGTGAGCCAGCAGGGACTTGCTATCCACTGCCTAGGATCTCTCCTCATTTCCTTCCTGTCAACAGATGTTTGCCGGGGGGAAGCTCATTTTTGGGGGCCGTGTTTTGAATGGATATGGCCTCAGCAAGCAGAATCTGCTGAAACAGATCTTCCGGTCTCAACAGGATTACAAGATGGGCTACTTCCTGCCGGATGACTACAAATTCAGGTAAAACAGGAAACACGCAGGATGAGGGATGGTTTCTAGGAGTCTTATGCCCTTCTCACTGCAGTAAGCTGAGTCTGGGCCTTGTCCGAGTGGGGCAACCCACTTCTGGAGGAACTGAAGAGGTCATGCCAAGTGACCCCCACAACTCAGAGCACTCAGCGGGGAAGGCAGGCCCAGGAGGAGCCTGTGGATGGTAAGGAGGAGCAGATGCTGAAAGGTGCAGACGAGCACTGCCCCCGACCCTGCCTCCCCTGCAGTGTTCCCAACTCTGTCCTGAGCCTGGAGGATTCTGAATCAGTCAAGAAAGCCGAGTCAGAAGATATCCAAGGAAGCAGCTCCTCATTGGCCCTGGAAGACTATGTGGAGAAGGAGTTATCTCTGGAGGCTGAGAAGTAGGTGACCACATCAGCTGCCAGAATGGGCGTCCGCCTCCCGGCCCTCTATTTTGATCTTTAGGACAAGAGAGCCTGAAGTGGAGCTACATCCTCTCAGCAGGGACAGCAAGATAACTAGTTGGAAGAAGCAGGCCTCCAAGAAGTAGCGCCATCCTGGCAGCAGCCAAGTGAGCCAGGCCCCGGCCCGGGGTGCTGGGGCTTCTTGCCAGCCCAGCCCTGCCTCCCCGGTCTCCCACCCTGTCCTCCAAGCTTCTATAATAAACCAGCGGGCCTCCAGCATTGGGGTGAGGCTCTGGGGAAGGACAGACCCAGCTCATTCTGTCTTCTGTGAGGCTAGAG